CTCACCATGAACTCCACATCCTCCGTAAGATCTCCTAATTTCCGCTTTTCCTATGCCTACCTGGCAAGTAGATTTCTGCCATGGACAACAACTTTCTCTATGCAAAAGCACCATTACATCTTTCAAACTTGAAGAGAATTAAAGCAAAAAAAATGCACAGATATTGGCCCAATGTTGATTGATGAAATTCCTGAAGTCCTCTGCACTCGAAATACACCAAATACAAAAAAGATTTCTAAAAATGGCCCTCTACTAAGTGAAAGAGTATAATATCTCTATCTGGATTTGCAATTCATTCCCATGGCAATGGGACTAAAAGCCACTAAAAGTGGCTAACATTTTTTAGTGCCTCCTATATGTCAAGCACTATTCCAGGCAACCAATTCATTCTTAATAACACAGTGTGTTAGATACTATTTTCAAACCCATTACACAGATGAGGAAATTGAGACACAGAGCTGTTGAATCATTTATCTATAATCTAATCCCAATTAATTGGTGGAACTGGGATTCTAACTCCAAAAATCTGGATCTAATAGTCTTCACCTCTCAGAAAACATCATGTTAACTCTCAGAGATCCCCAAACCAGAAGACTAAGTCAAATACCTACAAAAATAAACATACCGTCTTCCTGAACACAAATTACTGGAAAATCCAGTTTACAAGGATACAGAAGATTATTCTGTCTGATTTTAGGTAGTCTTATTCTCCTACTTGATTGTAATTTGGGACTATTTTCTTCATCTTTCTACTTTCCACTATATACAAGAGGCACTCAAAAAGTTCACTGAACATGCAGATCAAGAAGATAAACTTCAAGAAAGTTATGAAGAAATTTAAAGATAATTGCAAATAAGCTTCTTTATTCAAGTCACAGATTAACAGTATGAAAGTTTGAACTAAAATAGAGTATTAGCAAATGTCCCAAAGGTCTAAATATGAAGAGGTTCTAATGGGTCACATTACATAAGTAAAAATAAGGAAGGAAATCCACTATAAGAAAGCAGAACATTTGCTTCACATGCTCATTTGTAGGCTGAACTAATGACTGCCGCCATAAGAAGACAGAGAGAACTGAGTATCCTCCCAAAGGTGAATTTCAATTTTTGTTATTATGAGTGTGCCTTTTGTTTGTATATATGTTTATTGGTAACAGGTGACACTGGAAGCAATGAACACCACAGTGATGCAAGGCTTCAACAGATCTGAGCGGTGCCCCAGAGACACTCGGATAGTACAGCTGGTATTCCCAGCCCTCTACACAGTGGTTTTCTTGACCGGCATCCTGCTGAATACTTTGGCTCTGTGGGTGTTTGTTCACATCCCCAGCTCCTCCACCTTCATCATCTACCTCAAAAACACTTTGGTGGCCGACTTGATAATGACACTCATGCTTCCTTTCAAAATCCTCTCTGACTCACACCTGGCACCCTGGCAGCTCAGAGCTTTTGTGTGTCGTTTTTCTTCGGTGATATTTTATGAGACCATGTATGTGGGCATCGTGCTGTTAGGGCTCATAGCCTTTGACAGATTCCTCAAGATCATCAGACCTTTGAGAAATATTTTTCTAAAAAAACCTGTTTTTGCAAAAACGGTCTCAATCTTCATCTGGTTCTTTTTGTTCTTCATCTCCCTGCCAAATACGATCTTGAGCAACAAGGAAGCAACACCATCGTCTGTGAAAAAGTGTGCTTCCTTAAAGGGGCCTCTGGGGCTGAAATGGCATCAAATGGTAAATAACATATGCCAGTTTATTTTCTGGACTGTTTTTATCCTAATGCTTGTGTTTTATGTGGTTATTGCAAAAAAAGTATATGATTCTTATAGAAAGTCCAAAAGTAAGGACAGAAAAAACAACAAAAAGCTGGAAGGCAAAGTATTTGTTGTCGTGGCTGTCTTCTTTGTGTGTTTTGCTCCATTTCATTTTGCCAGAGTTCCATATACTCACAGTCAAACCAACAATAAGACTGACTGTAGACTGCAAAATCAACTGTTTATTGCTAAAGAAACAACTCTCTTTTTGGCAGCAACTAACATTTGTATGGATCCCTTAATATACATATTCTTATGTAAAAAATTCACAGAAAAGCTACCATGTATGCAAGGGAGAAAGACCACAGCATCAAGCCAAGAAAATCATAGCAGTCAGACAGACAACATAACCTTAGGCTGACAACTGTACATAGGGTTAACTTCTATTTATTGATGAGACTTCCGTAGATAATGTGGAAATCAAATTTAACCAAGAAAAAAAGATTGGAACAAATGCTCTCTTACATTTTATTATCCTCGTGTACAGAAAAGATTATATAAAATTTAAATCCACATAGATCTATTCATAAGCTGAATGAACCATTACTAAGAGAATGCAACAGGATACAAATGGCCACTAGAGGTCATTATTTCTTTCTTTCTTTTTTTTTTTTTTTAATTTCAAGAGCATTTCACTTTAACATTTTGGAAAAGACTAAGGAGAAACGTATATCCCTACAAACCTCCCCTCCAAACACCTTCTCACATTCTTTTCCACAATTCACATAACACTACTGCTTTTGTGCCCCTTAAATGTAGATATGTGCTGAAAGAAAAAAAAAACGCCCAACTCTTGAAGTCCATTGCTGAAAACTGCAGCCAGGGGTTGAAAGGGATGCAGACTTGAAGAGTCTGAGGAACTGAAGTGGGTCAGCAAGACCTCTGAAATCCTGGGTAAAGGATTTTCTCCTTACAATTACAAACAGCCTCTTTCACATTACAATAATATACCATAGGAGGCACAAGCACCATTATTAAGCCACTTTGCTTACACCTTAAGTGTGTACAATTCAAGTGTGAGAATGCTGTGTTAACTATTCTTTGGAATTCTCCTTCTGTCCAGCAAATACTCTAATGATGGTTAAACATGGCACCTACTCAGCAATGCCTTCCTGGACCACAACCCCTATCCCCCTGCCCCACCCTCCTCATTAAAAACAAATACTTCTACTGTTTGGGTGTGTGATAGGGTTCTCAATGCAGATCTCCCTTTTCTAGTTAGCTATATTCTTGACTGCATCCGCTAAAAATGTTAAAGCTTCTTGAGAGACAGACATGCCAGATTTTCTTGGTATCTCCCATAATACGACCTACAGTCCATGGTCTACAGATGTTTTAAATAGAATTGCTATTCTCGATACATACAAAGACGTAATTGCTGACCCACAATCAGTAACATCCATATTGAGAGATTTTTCAAAGGATGGTGACCCTGCTTGTATTTATTTACCTTGGTATTTTTTCTTGCATCCTTCTGTGATTCAAAAAAGTAAAATGTGGCTTTCTGAAATGATGGATAAGAGTCTACATCTTCTAGAAAAAATACATAAAGGAGTAGTTAAGCTCTGTAAATGTGCCACGAGCTCCAACACGACCATCGTAGGGTGAAGCCCACGTTTTCTTCCATGGCCTCAAAGGCCCTAGAACTTGCCTACCTTTCTGGCCTTACCTCCTAGCTACTTATCCATCTCTTGAACTTTATACTCTTGTATAAATTTCTAACTTTCAGAAAATGCCATACTCTGTTTTGGCACCACACATGTATATTTCCCCCTGGTACACTTGGAAGACTCTTATCCATCTGTGAAACCCTATGTTGTCATCACTTGGTCCATGAAATATTACCTGGCCAATATCCCACCATCACCTCAAACCCAATCACCCCCTCCTCTGTATGCTGTCACACCTATATTATTAAACTTATCACATTGCATTGTAATTACTTCCTGACCTTTGTATCTACTCTTTTAGTAACTGATGTATATATCTGAAAGGAGAGATTGTTTCATTGTGCAATCAATAAATGTTTGATAAAATAAAGCCCATTTGGTTTATTTTATGTATTAGAGAAG